ACGACTCTCTTCATTTCAGTAATTAAAACAAATTTTTTAAAAAGATACCTCCTGAATAGATAAATATGATCATAATTATGTTTTTCCTTGGTTTTATTTAGACCATAAAATTTTTTCTAGTGATAAGATCATTTTGTTTTGGCCGACATACATAAAATTCTCTTCATTCATGAAATTCTGTGTTCACTAGTACCTGTAGGCTGGCACCAAGTCAGTTTTGTTTTTTGTTTTTTTTTCTTTCCAACTTGGTGGTTTACAACTCCTTGAGTATTCCATTTTTATTTGTGTATGTTTCTGAAAGTTCTGCAAGGAAGGTCAACTATTTAAAGTCATTACTGGTATATCTTAATATTTATTTTACTAATACTTTTTTTTCATGCTTGCTGTAGGAAAATGAATGTGGGTTGCCAAGTCTTCCTTTTCTCTTAGGTCTGGTGTTCTCTGAACTAATTCACTCCAAAGTGTTGCTGTCAAGGAAGACTCAAATTATAAGGAACCACTAGGACCATCTTTATTAGAGACTGGCCTTTACTTTCTTAGGTCTTAAATAGGGTGTGGATGGGAGAGGTTTTCCAGTTCCTGTTTCACAGGCATTAGGACCAATCTTTGTGGGCAGCCACCCACTCATGAGTGTATGTCTCTCTGTCTCTCTCTCTCTTTCTCTCTCTCTCTCAGTATGGTGTGTGTGTGTGTGTGTGTGTGTGTGTGTGTGTGTGTAGAGTGTAAAAGGAATGATTGGTTTTACTACCCCATGAGGAGATCCAGTATTCTTATGGGGGGAGGGAATATTAGGAAAGATGTTTTTTTCTTCTGTGCAAAGCTGTCATGCTTTGTCAGTGATTACAGAGATAAACTTAACAGCTGCATTGCTAAATTACCCCTCCCTCCCAGTGGCTGCATCCTACATCACAGTCTGCATGTGGTCTCTGTGGTTCATTGTCACTGGTTCCCAAACCAAAGGAAGCCATTGGTCTTGTTGAGTGGTGACGCTTATCTTCATAAATCCTGGCTGTACTGGGCGCATCCCTTTTAGTTTATTTTCAGCCCAGCCCTCATAGCTCACTTTCCCCTGCTTAAAAATTTTCATGGGTTTTCCCTCACCTTTAGAGAAAAGTTGAGTTACTACAATTTGACTCCCGTTTTTGCCTTTATGGGGGTTCATTTGAACCTCATACTTTGTGGCTAAATTACACTATAGTCACTTGAATCCATTTATATATACAATTTATCGTTTTGACTACTGTCTAGAATGGTTGTTTGTCCAGTTTTCATTTTCCTACTTTTATTGCTCCAATGTTTTGAGATCTTGGATCATTATTACTAAATTTCCAGGTTTTATGGATAGAATTTTGTTTTTAAAAGGGATTTGTTCTTTAGGGCCCCCAAATTTTCAAGACGCCCTACACATTCGGTTGGCCATTTTAATCTCTTCTCAGGGATGGGTTTTGTCCATTAGAACCTCTGTCCTCCGTGCCAGTGAACTGGAAATTTAAGGCGGATGTGATGATGATGAGTCTAACAAAAAGCTGTCCTCATCACATACCCAGTCCTCCACAAGGTTTTTGTGGATACAGTCAGTGCAATACCCACTCTTAGGCCATCTAGATTAGTTCCTCACAGATTCTGGGGATTTCCTACATCTGATGAGTTTCTGATTGCATGTCCTGAAATGGCACCATTTTTTTAGGCCCTTACCCTTCATTGGACATTATCATGGCTTTTCAATTTAGACATCTACTGACAGTGATTCTACTTTGCCCATCAACCAAATCTGATTTTCTAGACCTGGTTTTAAGGCATCCTATTATCTGACCCTTCCTCATGTATCCAGTCTCAACTACAACTTTCTGTTCTTATCAAGTTAGTCTCTTTCCATTCTGAAACACTGTTCCCCACACATCCCTGCCTTTGTTTGGCCTTCTTTAGCTGTCTGCATCCTGCCTTCTTTTTTTTTTTTTTTTTTTTTTTTTTTCTTTCTGTGATGGAGTCTTGTTCTGTCACCAGGCTGGAGTGGTGCAGTGACGTGATCTCCTCTCACTGCAGCCTCTGCCTCCTGGGTTCAAGTGATTCTCCTGCCTCAGCCTCCTGAGTAGCTGGGACTACAGGCGCGCATGCCACCATGCGCAGCTACTTTTTGTATTTTTAGTAGAGACGAGGTTTCACCATGTTGCCAGGATGGTCTCGATCTCTTGACCTCGTGATCCACCCGCCTCAGCCTCCCAAAGTGCTGGGATTACAGGCGTGAACCACTGTACCCAGTGTTTTTTTGGTTTTTGTTTGTTTGTTTGTTTGTTTGTTTCCTGGCATCCTGCCTTCTTTTAAGGCTAAGTCCAGATGCCATGCTCTCTACAAAGAGGGCCTTACTTTTCCAGCTGGTGTGGATATATTTTTCCTCTCTCCAACAGTAGTTACTGCAGAGCTCACAACGTAGTGGCCCACTTGCCAAATCCATCCCATGAAGGTTTTGTTTGCTCCACCAAATTTGCCTAGTTGCTGTTATTTGTATTTCAGGAAATTTCACATAAATATTGGATTTCTGGCTTGTTTGAAGAACATAGACCATTTAATAATAGTGCATCCCCTTTCCCAATTGGCAAAAGCCAGCTAAAGCTATTCAATTAGTGGCTGTTTTACTTAAATGATGAAGGTTGTTGTAACTTTGCCGCAGCGAAACCCACTCCTTGTTATAATAGGCCAACCTTGCTTCTCTCATTAATATTATCTTCCTGACCCCAGTAACTATTTCAGTTTATGATCCTTTGGGTTCTTGTTCATTTAGTTGTCTACCCCCACCACACTCTATTTCAAATTATTTGTGTAATTTTTATGAGAGTAGGGATAACAGCTTTCTAAAAATATATTTTCCCCAATAATGTGGATACTTTGTTGGGTAATTGCCAAATCAGTGATTGGTTTTGATATTGTGGCTTGAATGCCATGGTTGATGTACACATGCCAGAGCTGAAAGGCCTTTCAGTTTGCCAAAAGGGGATCTTATTAAGTGCTTGCAGTTACATTCACACATCATGATTAATAATGAGTATCCACGTGGAGTGCAGATGGTAACAGTCGTATTGCAATTGGTGAACCTTAAGCAGTTTCAGATGAAATTTCAAAAATATTTTGATTTGTTTTTACCAATAGACTAATAATTAAGCCATTTCTAAAAGGAGGAATTAATATACAAATGCAAAAGCGATTTGTAGTTTTGACTAAAACATCTGCAAGTGTGGAGTCACAATATATTTTATGTTTCTTTATTTTTTCCTATTTGGCAAAATAAGTAGGGAAATAGTGGTTTCCCAGATATAGATTATTAGATCCCTAAAACATGGTATACTTGCAGGATTTTAGACACTTCTGCTTTGACAGTGTGATTAAATCAAATTGGATTCTAATTAAAAGATACTGCAAAATGTAGAACATATATATTTGGTTGGTGCAAGAGTAATTGCGATTTTTGCCATGCCATTCCTTTTTTTTTTTTTTTCGAGGCAGAGTCTTGCACTGTCGCCTGGACTGGAGTGTAATCGGTCATGATCTTGGCTCACTGCAACCTCCACCTCCCGGGTTCAAGTTATTCTCCTGCCTCAAGTCTCCCGAGTAGCTGGGATTACAGGCACCCGCCACCTTGCCCCGCTAACTTTTTGTATTTTTAGTAGAGATGGGGTTTCACTATGTTGGCCAGGTGGGTCTCGAACTCCTGACCTCGTGATCTGCCTGCCTTGTTTTCTCGAAGTGCTGGGATTACAGGCGTGAGCCACCGCGCCCAGCCTCCATTACTTTTAAATGGCAAAAGCCACAATTACTTTTGCACCAATGTAATATAAGATGCAGAGTTTCTTAGAGGAAAATGAGTTCACATGCCATGATTGTGTATGTTGATTCCTGGGTTCCCCACATATCACCATATAGATATGTTGCAAAACAGAATAAATTAAGTTGTTTGTTTTTTTAACCCCCCCAAAAAAACTATTTTTTACACTTTGGATAAGTTTTTTAGCCTGAAAATCTGGACCAGTACTTAGTTGTAGATTTACAGTACCTAGACTTGGAGATATAAACCCCTGTTCTTAGAAGGTAGAAAGCCCTGTCATGATTAAAAAAATCAAGGACCAAGGAGGGTATTCCCTCTCTCCCAGTAGTAAGTTTTCAAATTAGTTAATAAGCATATGTCAGTCTTTATGGACAAAATCAAGAAATGATGTCATTGACCATAGAGAGATTTGTAAAAACTTAAAAGCAATGGAGAAAGCTATAAGTGATAGGGAAACATTGTTTATGTTGATCCACGGATCTCTAATACTAATTTTATTGAGTTGTAGGTTTATTTATTTCTCCCAGCATCCTTTGTGAGGGGGTACATATCATTTCCAGTTTTACAGATAAGGTAATTGAGTTTATCTAGATGAAATAACCTTGTTCAGTGTCATACAGCCCCAGGTTATCTGCCCCCAAACCTCTGCTATCTTCTACCACACAACACAGCCACCAAGTATAATGTTTTTTGAGTACATATACATATGTACTCTAAACCTATTTGTTATTTGGAAAAACAGCATGTTGGTTGTTACATGTTATTTGGAAAAAGTGAATCTGTAAACATATTTACTCACCCATTTTTAGACAGATCAGTGACTGTTAGACAAATCACTGACATGGATTCTTGGTTATGGTTAAATGAAATGGTGCTATTAATGACCAAGCAGAAGAATGAACCAATAAAATTATCATTTCCTTGTTTATTTTTAAATTTCAATAAAAACTGAAGTGTTAAATTCTAACATAGAAAATTAAATTCACTTTTGGCACTCTTCCCAGCCCCAATAACTGATTGTTCTGAATTTTAAGTAACTGGATAATTCTGACTATTTTATTACAAATTTTCACTCTCTAATAGAATCGCTGATGAGCATGTATTGCTCTCCCTCTTTTCTATTGCCTTTTGTTGATTTGGATAATGCTACAGCTCAAAGCTGGAAGAGTCCAGTAGGATTATTAAATTATATGAATCATGCTCTAAGAAAGTTCTAGTCTGGATTCTGAAAATGCTGACATGGTTGACTGCTCTCTACTGTGGCAGACTGTGTGTCAAGGATGCCTCCCAGGAGTTGTGCTGATTTGTGAGGACTAGTTGTCAAAAGATTCCATAACCATTATCACAAGTAGACTTTATCCACAAAATGCCCAGTTTCTTGGGACATATAATCACAATTGAATATATCACACACCACTTTTAAAAACTTGTATTCTAGGCCAGAGGTCAGCTACCATTTTATCCTGCTAGATTCTCCTGAAATCCATACTCCATATGAGAAGTAAAGGTAGAAAAGGGACAGCGAGGAATATGAGCAAGCACTGGTCTGGTAAAATCATCTTTGTTCAGTTCCAGCTGGGCTACTTACTGGCCTTGTGATGTGTTTTAAAGGCCCCTTGATCCCTCTGAACCATGGTTTCCTTGTCAGCAAAATAGTCAAGAACACTACCTCTGCCTATCTCTTTTTGATGACCAAATAAAATAAGGAACATGTAAGTGCCAGTTTGAGGTATTCTTAAACAGTACAAAGTTGCTGAATGAGACACAGACTCAGGTTTCTAACCTGGCACATAGTTGATGTTTATAAAAGTTAGTTCCCATCTCCTCTTTTTAGTTGTAGGTTTTATATTGATTATTGGTTCAAGAGAGGCAAAAGGTTGTAAATAGCTCAGGGTCGCTTTAGTTATGGACGCCCCTAACTATTTTAGTGGACCGGTTTCCTGCTTAACGCTCTATGTTCTTTCCTCCCTGCCTTCACTTCTCTTTTTTCTCCTTCTCTGTCAACTACTACATTGCTAACTCTTTCTCATCTGTAGTATAGAAATTATACAATATTTTTACAATAGAGAAAGATCTAGAAATTATCTAGTCAAGTCTATTTGTTTTATAGATGAAGGAACTAAAGCTGAAAGAGGTTAGTTTCTTGTTTGAGATCACACAGCTGATAAGCACCCAAGCTGGAATTTGAACCCTGCGCTTGTTTCAAAAGCAAATTTATTTTCACTGCACTATGCTGCTTTTATGATTTGCATTCCCCCCACTCCATTTAAAAATATGCTTAACTATCTCTGCAGAAGTGGATTTCTAACATCTGCCATTAACATCCACTGCGGTTTGTGAGCCAGTCCTCACATTCCCTCGTTGCCATATTCAAGACTCCATGTGGGACAGCCATGGATCTGGCAGAGAAGCAGATTTCAGCAGAAGGTGTGGGTGACTTCAGAACCCCTAGTGCTGGGTGTATGATTCAGACCTTACATGAGGAAAGAGTAATTTCCTGTGCCTCCCCCGTGTACTTTTAGGCTATAGCAACCACAAAGTTCAGAGGAAGGTGTAGGATTCGTGTACTTCTGTTCATTTTTTTTCCCCTCTCTGTCTCATTGTGAATCAAGGGCTTGATTTTGGAGATTTTGCTTTTACCTGCCAAGCAGAGGGACCAGGATTTGTTCTGTCCCGTGGTAGACATGGCTTTCGATACCTTATTAGGGTATCACTTTCAATAACACTTTCTACTTCAGCTTCCTCATCTGTGAAATGGGTTTGAGGGTTCCTGCCTTGCTTGTCTGTAAGGATTGTTTTGAATGAACTAATGGATGAGGAAGGGCTTTGTAAACATGCCTAACACTCTCTAATTGTGAGGGCCTTTATGAAAAGACTTAAAAGTAAGAGGTAAAAGCCATGGATTTGAATTCTGGTTCTGCCCCCAGAGTGGTTACTGGGTACGGTGAGTAGATGTTGGGTGGCCCAGAAACAACAGCTCCCCCTCTCTTCTGTTTCACCCATGCGTATTTATATTTAGAAAGGATATTTAATGCATATGGATAAAATATCCCAGGAATTAATTAGAGTTTTTTTCGTCCAATGTCTCTCGACTGTTTTATCGTATGTCCCAGTCCAATATTTGCACTCTTAGCTGCAAAACTTGATGATGCATCAAGGAAAAAAAGAGAAAGGCTTATTTGCATGGAAGACTTTTGCAAAGAATGTTTTCTTATTGGCATATATTGTCTTCATGTGTTTCTAATGAAACAGAAGCCAGTGAGTCTCTGGGTAATTTCTTTGTTTCCACCCTGACGCTGTTGATGTCAACAAAAAGTGCAGTTCATTTTTAGGTAGGGTCATATTTTCTTTTTCTTTTTTTTTTCATTTAGCACAGGAGTGGTGGACTTAACCTGCCACACCCTTTTAATTTAATAAAATATGTCTAGATTATGGGATGTGACTACAGCTTTCTGTGGTTGGTCGTGTCCATCCTAAAGATCTGGACTCAATACCTTGAAATGCTCATGTTACTACAATGAAAAGCGTGTGTAACACAGCAGTAAGTGTTTACATTGCTCATTCCCTTTATGCTGTCTAACATCATAGAGAGTTAAAGAACTCATGGTTTGAGGGATATTGGTACTAATTTACATAACTTTTATAAGGCCCTTTGATTTTTTTTTTTTTTTCTGGTTTTCAACACACTTATTAGGTCTCTTGTCATGGCACAGGGAAATAAATCTTCAGCCTCGCTGAGAACCATACTACTTTGGATTTCTTCCTTTCATGGCTAAGAATTTATTTGCTCCCTTGAGCTCTACCCAGATGAGGTCCTCCCGAGAGGCTCCCTGCCACTCTCTACATCTCTGTGAACTCCACTGGCAGTCTGAAAACTGTCCTGCTACGTCCATGTGATGGGCCCACAAACGCCTACAGCCCTTCGTCAACAGACACAATATGAGTGGCAAAGACATTTATGTAATCTGGGGACAAATTTGTAAACTCTTTTGAGAAATCTTACAGAAATCATTTCCCAATTGGAGCTAATGGCTGCTTGCTGGTGGTGTTTCCTAAGGCATTTGAAAGCCATTTCTATATCTGTACTTCCTTTATTCCCACTCTTTAGACTTCTTGGTGCCCTGTTAGATTTAGACTATTATGACACTTATTTTTTGTTTCTGTCATGAGAACTCTGTGTCACTTTGTGCTTGTCTTTAGGAGTTTTCAATGTTTGTTTTTGCTTACATTTTTAAAGATGGGATTGTCTAAACATTTTTCATGTGGTAAAAATGGAATTCATATTTTGAATTTGTATTTTTTCTACTGAACTTTCTGGTTCTTTCCTCTCAACTTCATCTGCTTCATCTTTTGTTGTCTTAAATTCACTGGATATGAAGAACTAGTATGGCTTATAGTTATTGGTGTTTTTCTCCTGTTGCCTATAGCCGTTGTCCTCGTTACCAAGTGGCTGCTACAGGAAACCATCTTTTAGGTGAATGGCCAGACTGGATGGGGCAGACTGGTTCCCCTTTCTCGCTGACGCTGTTTGGCAGCTGCTTTCTCTCCAGTCTCACTCAGGTTACCGTGGCCTGTGGTCCTCAGCTAGAGCATGCATCGTAATCAACTAGGAGATTCTGATCTGGAGAGTCTGGGATGGGGGGCCCTCGGTGCCTGCATTGAAAAGCACACACATGTGATTCTGATGTGGACGGGTGAGGGTGGGGTTACGCTGTCAAAGCCGTACCTATTGTGAGTCAGCTAGGCTGCACATGGACAAGGGACCCCAGGGACTGACCTCCCTCAGCAGCAGGCAGAGTCCTTCCATCGTCTGCCATTGAGTTCACTTAGTTTTCTGTGTCTGCCAAGACCGCTCCTGGCACTGTGAGTGCACTGCTCTCCTTGTCCCTTTATTTCTAATATCTTTTCCCCCTTTTTTCTCTTTTAGGCTCTAGACCAAGATAGAACAGCCCTTCAGAAAGTGAAGAAGTCTGTAAAAGCAATATATAATTCTGGTCAAGGTAAGCACTTACTAAAAATGAGGTAACATGAACAGACTCCTTTCTTCTTCTTTTTTGTTTTTAGATCATGTACAAAATGAAGAAAACTATGCACAAGTTCTTGATAAGTTTGGGAGTAATTTTTTAAGTCGAGACAACCCCGACCTTGGCACCGCGTTTGTCAAGTTTTCTACTCTTACAAAGGAACTGTCCACACTGCTGAAAAATCTGGTAAGACATTTCATATGTGAGTAAAAAGAATTAACCATCTCCCATCTTCCCTTTGCTTTTTCAGCTCCAGGGTTTGAGCCACAATGTGATCTTCACCTTGGATTCTTTGTTAAAAGGAGACCTAAAGGGAGTCAAAGGAGTAAGTGTTCAGAAATTTGATTTTCACTTTAATGCAATTTTAATCTCATTTTCTCGTTTCTAAGGATCTCAAGAAGCCATTTGACAAAGCCTGGAAAGATTATGAGACAAAGTTGTAAGTGGTTTTTTGTTTAGAGTTTTTGTTTGTTTTTAAATAATGACATTGGCTTTAATTACAGTACAAAAATTGAGAAAGAGAAAAGAGAGCACGCAAAACAACATGGGATGATCCGCACAGAGATAACAGGAGCTGAGATTGCGGAAGAAATGGAGAAGGAAAGGCGCCTCTTTCAGCTCCAAATGTGTGAAGTAAGAATGGACTTTTCCACCATTTGCCTAGAAATCAACGCAAAACCCTGTTTTATTTTCACAGTATCTCATTAAAGTTAATGAAATCAAGACCAAAAAGGGTGTGGATCTGCTGCAGAATCTTATAAAGTATTACCATGCACAGTGCAAGTGAGTAGAATATTGCAAGCATTGTTATTAGCTGGTGGTAAATCTCTGATTTTTTTAATTGTAGTTTCTTTCAAGATGGCTTGAAAACAGCTGATAAGTTGAAACAGTACATTGAAAAACTGGCTGCTGATTTATATAATGTAAGTTCTTTATAAAATACATGCAGTTTAACGGTAAGTAATAGAAGTAATTTTTTTTTCATAGATAAAACAGACCCAGGATGAAGAAAAGAAACAGCTAACTGCACTCCGAGACTTAATAAAATCCTCTCTTCAACTGGATCAGAAAGAAGTAAGTGGTTTACATGTTTACAACAGGGCTAATTCTCTGTTTCTTTTGCCCTTCCTGATCGAAGTCTAGGAGAGTAAGTCAATACTTTTTATGAGAATATATTGTTTTTTGTTTAATCTGTAGTTTTTCTTTCCTAGGATTCTCAGAGCCGGCAAGGAGGATACAGCATGCATCAGCTCCAGGGCAATAAGGAATATGGCAGTGAAAAGAAGGGGTACCTGCTAAAGAAAAGTGACGGGTATGTATGAGCCCAGCCCAGTGTCTCAGTGTCTATATCTAGTTGTGTTTGACTTCCTCCTTAGGATCCGGAAAGTATGGCAGAGGAGGAAGTGTTCAGTCAAGAATGGGATTCTGACCATCTCACATGCCACAGTAAGTATGTTTCTTAATTTACCCTGCCTCATATGTAACTTCTCCATTTTCTCTTTTTTTCCAGTCTAACAGGCAACCAGCCAAGTTGAACCTTCTCACCTGCCAAGTAAAACCTAATGCCGAAGACAAAAAATCTTTTGACCTGATATCACGTGAGTCCTTTTTCTCTCTCTGAGTTGGTTATGTTTCACTTATTTTTCTTTTTTTTTATTTTAGATAATAGAACATATCACTTTCAGGCAGAAGATGAGCAGGATTATGTAGCGTAAGTAGTTTTGAAATAAAGGTGCGATGCCTAGACTTTTTTCCTCTTATGTTTTTACCAACAGATGGATATCAGTATTGACAAATAGCAAAGAAGAGGCCCTAACCATGGCCTTCCGTGGAGAGCAGAGTGCGGGAGAGAACAGCCTGGAAGACCTGACAAAAGCCATTATTGAGGATGTCCAGCGGCTCCCAGGGAATGACATTTGCTGCGATTGTGGCTCATCAGGTTTTTGTCCCCATATTTGAACGAGCTTTTACTTGTTTCATTGTCTTCAACATTCTTTCCACAGAACCCACCTGGCTTTCAACCAACTTGGGTATTTTGACCTGTATAGAATGTTCTGGCATCCATAGGGAAATGGGGGTTCATATTTCTCGCATTCAGTCTTTGGAACTAGACAAATTAGGAACTTCTGAACTCTTGGTAAGTAGTGACCTGTACTTGGGAAGAATGATTATATTGTGGTTGTTTGTTTTTTCTGTTACAGCTGGCCAAGAATGTAGGAAACAATAGTTTTAATGATATTATGGAAGCAAATTTACCCAGCCCCTCACCAAAACCCACCCCTTCAAGTGATATGTAAGTATTTCTGATATATTGAACTTTTTTAAAAATAAAAATTCTTTATTTTGTTCTGTTTTAGGACTGTACGAAAAGAATATATCACTGCAAAGTATGTAGATCATAGGTTTTCAAGGAAGACCTGTTCAACTTCATCAGCTAAACTAAATGAATTGCTTGAGGCCATCAAATCCAGGGATTTACTTGCACTAATTCAAGTCTATGCAGAAGGGGTAGAGCTAATGGAACCACTGCTGGAACCTGGGCAGGTAAGGCCTCACTAAAATCATTGGATAAAAAGTGACTTACTTATACTTTTCTTTCCCTTTTTAGGAGCTTGGGGAGACAGCCCTTCACCTTGCCGTCCGAACTGCAGATCAGACATCTCTCCATTTGGTTGACTTCCTTGTACAAAACTGGTATCGTTTTTGTTTTCTCTGTTGAATTACCTCATTTTTTTCTAATCATCATCTAATTTTTCAGTGGGAACCTGGATAAGCAGACGGCCCTGGGAAACACAGTTCTACACTACTGTAGTATGTACAGTAAACCTGAGTGTTTGAAGCTTTTGCTCAGGAGCAAGCCCACTGTGGATATAGGTAAGAGTGTGTCTAGTGTCTTCATGACTGTAAATTATGCAAATTAATTTTTTTCCTATTTCAGTTAACCAGGCTGGAGAAACTGCCCTAGACATAGCAAAGAGACTAAAAGCTACCCAGTGTGAAGATCTGGTAAGCAAAAATGGACGTGGGAGATTTATTAGTTAAAATGGTGCACATTTGCTGTTCCTTCCAGCTTTCCCAGGCTAAATCTGGAAAGTTCAATCCACACGTCCACGTAGAATATGAGTGGAATCTTCGACAGGAGGAGATAGATGAGAGCGATGATGATCTGGATGACAAAGTGAGTGTAAATTATGTCCTCGAATTCTCAACTTATTATCTCACCTTCTTATTTCATCTGCCAGCCAAGCCCTATCAAGAAAGAGCGCTCACCCAGACCTCAGAGCTTCTGCCACTCCTCCAGCATCTCCCCCCAGGACAAGCTGGCACTGCCAGGATTCAGCACTCCAAGGGACAAACAGCGGCTCTCCTATGGAGCCTTCACCAACCAGATCTTCGTTTCCACAAGCACAGACTCGCCCACATCACCAACCACGGAGGCTCCCCCTCTGCCTCCTAGGAACGCCGGGAAAGGTATGGGCTTTGAGAAGGGCTTGTGACTCCATATCTTCCTGCCCCCATTCAATTTCCTTTCTAGGTCCAACTGGCCCACCTTCAACACTCCCTCTAAGCACCCAGACCTCTAGTGGCAGCTCCACCCTATCCAAGAAGAGGCCTCCTCCCCCACCACCCGGACACAAGAGAACCCTATCCGACCCTCCCAGCCCACTACCTCATGGGCCCCCAAACAAAGGCGCAGTTCCTTGGGGTAAGTTATCCTAAAGTCAGGGCCAAAGCTGCACATACCTTTTCACCTTCGGTTTTCCTTGTAGGTAACGATGGGGGTCCATCCTCTTCAAGTAAGACTACAAACAAGTTTGAGGGACTATCCCAGCAGTCGAGGTAAGCCATCTCAGCGCTTCATTTCCCCTGTTTAGATCCTAAATGATTCTTATTTGTTGATTAGCACCAGTTCTGCAAAGACTGCCCTTGGCCCAAGAGTTCTTCCTAAACTACCTCAGAAAGGTAAGATCTATCATTTTTACATTTACATGTAAAATGACCTCCTTGTTTTTGATTGCTTCCACAGTGGCACTAAGGAAAACAGATCATCTCTCCCTAGACAAAGCCACCATCCCGCCCGAAATCTTTCAGAAATCATCACAGTTGGCAGAGTTGCCACAAAAGCCACCACCTGGAGACCTGCCCCCAAAGCCCACAGAACTGGCCCCCAAGCCCCAAATTGGAGATTTGCCGCCTAAGCCAGGAGAACTGCCCCCCAAACCACAGCTGGGGGACCTGCCACCCAAACCCCAACTCTCAGACTTACCTCCCAAACCACAGATGAAGGACCTGCCCCCCAAACCACAGCTGGGAGACCTGCTAGCAAAATCCCAGACTGGAGATGTCTCACCCAAGGCTCAGCAACCCTCTGAGGTCACACTGAAGTCACACCCATTGGATCTATCCCCAAATGTGCAGTCCAGAGACGCCATCCAAAAGCAAGCATCTGAAGACTCCAACGACCTCACGCCTACTCTGCCAGAGACGCCCGTACCACTGCCCAGAAAAATCAATACGGTGGGTGGGACAATGTTCAGGCCCTTAGGAACCTTTCAATTAAAACCCAGTTTCTTTCTTTAAGGGGAAAAATAAAGTGAGGCGAGTGAAGACCATTTATGACTGCCAGGCAGACAACGATGACGAGCTCACATTCATCGAGGGAGAAGTGATTATCGTCACAGGGGAAGAGGACCAGGAGTGGTGGGTACGTACGAATATCCATCCACTTCATCCGTATCCATCCTGACCACTCTCTTTTCTCCCTGCAGATTGGCCACATCGAAGGACAGCCTGAAAGGAAGGGGGTCTTTCCAGTGTCCTTTGTTCATATCCTGTCTGACTAGCAAAACGCAGAACCTTAAGATTGTCCACATCCTTCATGCAAGACTGCTGCCTTCATGTAACCCTGGGCACAGTGTGTATATAGCTGCTGTTACAGAGTAAGAAACTCATGGAAGGGCCACCTCAGGAGGGGGATATAATGTGTGTTGTAAATATCCTGTGGTTTTCTGCCTTCACCAGTATGAGGGTAGCCTCGGACCCGGCGCGCCTTACTGGTTTGCCAAAGCCATCCTTGGCATCTAGCACTTACATCTCTCTATGCTGTTCTACAAGCAAACAAACAAAAATAGGAGTATAGGAACTGCTGGCTTTGCAAATAGAAGTGGTCTCCAGCAACCGTTGAAAGGCATAGAATTGACTCTGTTCCTAACAATGCAGTATTCTCAATTGTGTTACTGAAAATGCAACATTAGCAAAGAGGTGGGTTCTGTTTTCCAGGTGAAACTTTTAGCTCCATGACAGACCAGCCTGTAGTTATCTGTGTACACAGTTTACAGCTACAAAAACCTACTTTGGTATTTATTACAGAAAAGTGCTCAGTTAAATGTAAGTGTTATTCCTTCAGCAAAATATTCACTGACCCAAAACTCTTTATGGCATTTTACAATGCACACAGCCTCATGCAAGTTTAGACAAGTGGATTTATACTGTCTTATGAGTGCCCGCCCCTGATATATTACCTCATTATGCAAAAATAACATATCTTTCATGACTATTTTGACAAAAGTTTAAAACACATATGAAGTTCAAATTTCAGGAACCAAGGACTGCCAGAAAATATTAGCCTCTACATTACGCATGCATTTAGAAGCTTACCTGAAATCTGCCTTTTATAAAGGAATAGTATGGATAAGTGGAATTGTACATTTTTTAAACTTGATTGCCATTAAAGCAGAAATTATAAGGTTGCAACAATATTTGTTTCTAATCACTGGCTTTCTCAAGAGTATGGATTGACATATTGTGTTATGAATGCACATCTCTCAGATGTGTTGAAGCATCCATTGCATCCATTTTTTATTATTTTCTTAGTTTTGTTCTTGGACAAATTTAAACTTTTAAAAGATTATTCAAGATGAATTTAAAAGTCAACCCTTCACACAGTTTCCCTACTGTATGTAGAATCCAGGTGCTGAAACCAAGTGTTTCTTTTCCCATGCTCTTTGTTAAACCCCAATTATAGATAATTTTTCCAGTCTTAAGCTCTGTCCACCTTCAAGTCAATTCATAACCAAGTTTTTGAACGCTGCTATGAATTGCACTGTGAAAAGCACTCTTCCCTCTCAGTTTTCTTTTCATCCCAGCCATGTTTATCAGATCCTTAAGAACATTGTATTTCAGTCTTTTACATCAGTCTGAATTTTGGAAAAGAATGCAATAGTTGTACTCCACAGTCAGTGGAACTGTTCCCTGAGTCCGAGGCTCATGTGTCATTCTGGCACTACATTTGCTTAAATTGCTATTTTGGCAACAGCACAGAAAACTAATATTTTTAAGCAGAGAATCTTGGCAATGAGTGAGAGATGTTAATTTCACAGAAGCACAACTCCCAACCCAACCCTTAGGAAAAGCCCTCTTCCATCGTTACAGTGCTCAGTGAATATTAATTTAGTTCTGCTTAAGTGGTTGCTATACAAACTTTGAATAGCCACCTAATAAATAAACCTTGCATGACAAACCTGCAAAATATTTTATCAGCTGTTATTGGAAAGTGATTTTAAGCAATTGCTTCCTCAGTGTCAGGGCACATGTGAATTTCCACACCAAACAGAGCATGAGGAACCAGTTGACATGCTGGGTTGTGACTGGCAGCTTTAGCAGCCTCGGTACTGAAGCCACACCAGTGTCCGGATGGAAGTCTGCATCTGAGGTTGCTCAGTGTCCCGGTCATTCATTTACACATTTTAACTTGCATTAAAGAGCTGTTCTTTTCTGTGGCCTAGACTCTTTTCACTGATCTCAAAATAAACTGGTTTTTTTCAAAAAAAAAAAAAAAACAAAAACAAAAAAAAAACACAAAAGCTGCATGTCTAAAATTACATGGAGTTAGTGTCTATTCTTTTTCCCCTTTTGCAGCAACTTACACAGCATTTTTAACACCTTTTTTTTCTAGTTTTTTTGTTCGGTTTTGTTTTCCATCAGGAATTTGAGTTCTCTCTAACCCAGCTTACTGTGGGACATAGGAAAACTCAGTAGAAATACCTTTGGTGATCTTGTTGAGTTTAAGTCTGATCTTGATCTTAAACTCAGTAAGCCACTATCTGCAATTTTGTACATTATATAGTATTTTGAAGATATGGAACCTTATGAAAAAAAAATAGCAAATTAGTTCTTTTTCCCCCAGAGGGGAAAGTTATGTTCTGCAAATAGTGTGTGTCTTATTTTACTGTTGAACAGCAATTGCTATTTATTTTTTTATTGCCTAGAACTTCAACATGTTGTATAGGAATCCTGTAGTGCCACTAGTTAAATGCCGAATTCTCATCTGGATGTTACCATCAAACATCAGTACACTTGTCATTTCACATGTGTTTAATGTGACAGTTTTTCAGTACTGTATGTGTTAATTTCTACTTTTTTTAATATTTAAAATTGCTTTTAAATAAACATATTCTCAGTTGATCCCAAACTTCTGAAATCAGGCCATTTTGTGAGTTGTTC